CACAGATTTAGAAAACTGTAACACTGCTTATTGGGAGAAACTAGTGTCACCCTGGCTAGTTCTGCTCCCCAAATTCAAAGGTAAATAAACGGTTGAGCATGTCCGATCAGCCTGGAGGGAAACCTCCACCCCCGACTTTGTAGGACTGACATCTGAAGACGTCAGAGACTGCGGTCACAACCGTCGGTACCTCCTTAGGGCGCTTAACAGAGGTCAAAGATGGCCCTCGCACCCTCCTGGCGGGAGAAAGCCCAGGCTCAGGGTGGTCTTCTACACCACCGCCTCTCCCGGGTCCACTTGGAAGCGAGTCCCAGCGAACTACTCGACCTAGGAAACCACTGGGCCGCCACTTCCAGCCTCTTCGGAAGTCGAGGCAACGCTCCTGAACGTTGCCACGGGAACAGCTGGAGGCGGGCGGATATGCCCTAGCGTTATCTAGGGGCTGGCCCGGGGAATGGCGTGGGGGCGGCGGGGCCAAGCAAGCGCCACCTCTGATTGGGCAAAACCCCCTCCCCTCACCTGCCAATAGAAACCGGCCCACTGTACAGACGCGCAAGTTTATAACCCGGGAAGAGCTGCTCTCAGAGCGGAGGGAGACCATATAACCCTGGGACTCTGCCGTACCTCCTAGAGGAACAGAGCGCCTCTCAGGCGTCAGAGGCTGCTGCAAATGCGGGTCAGCGGGTCACGGTCGCGCCTGTCTTGCTGATGCTCATGGGAAATGTAGTTCAAAGGGCATGGGCGGTGCCTTCGGTGCAGGCGAGAGATTGGTCAGCGCGGCGTCGCCGGGGCAACACCCGGCTGAGGCGCCCCGCGTTGTGCGGCGCCACATCCGGGAAGCGGCCTCCAAGCAACCGCTCCGGGTTGAGGTGAGCGCAGGCTGCCAGAGTGGGCGCAGCCTTTCCACCCCGTGGGAGGGCTTGGGGTCGCCCTCTGGGGCCTGAACGGCTCCTGCTGTCGGCGCCCTGGAGGGCCCGCCCACTTCCCGACAGGCCGCGCGCGTCACCTCAGCCTTCGCTCAGGCCTTTCCTACCCTCAACGCCGTTCCGGGGGGCCGGGCCTGGCAAGTCCTCTTGGAACGCCTCCCTCTTGCCTTCCCCTTTTGGGGACAGATCCCGAAGTTCGAGCATCCCTCGGATAGGCCGGGTGTCAGGCCTGGTCTCTCAGGCCCGTCCAGGTGGGCGTCTTTCACTGCAGACCTTCAGGGCCTGGCTGACATTCCGACCCTTCCTTTTCTGTAGGCCCATCTTGACGATTCCAAGACCACCCCCTTGAGCAAGAATGCCATCCCCTCTGGGTCCCCCATGCCTGCCCGTCATGGACCCAGAGACCACCCTTGAGGAGCCTGAGACTGCCCGCCTCCGCTTCCGAGGGTTCTGCTACCAGGAGGTGGCAGGTCCCCGAGAAGCCCTGGCCCGGCTGCGTGAGCTGTGTTGCCAGTGGCTGCAGCCTGAGGCACACTCCAAGGAGCAGATGCTGGAGATGCTGGTGCTGGAGCAGTTCCTGGGCACACTGCCTCCCGAGATCCAGGCCTGGGTGCGCGGTCAGCGGCCAGGCAGTCCTGAGGAGGCCGCTGCCCTAGTCGAAGGACTGCAGCATGACCCTGGGCAACTGTTGGGCTGGGTGAGTGTGGCTGGCATCAGCTTCTTGGAGGGTAGAGCCATTGTGACCTACCTCTTCTCCTCAGATCACAGCCCATGTCCTGAAGCAGGAGGTGCTCCCTGCAGCCCAGAAGACAGAGGAACCACTTGGGAGCCCCCACCCCTCAGGGACAGTGGAGTCCCCTGGGGAAGGTCCCCAGGACACCAGAATAGAGGGGTCTGTCCAGCTCAGCTGCAGTGTGAAGGAGGAGCCCAATGTCGATGGACAGGAAGTGGGTGAGGTTGGGGTCCCACCAGAGATGAGGGACGACACCACCCTTCCATCTGCCCCACTTTTCAGCACCCTCCAGCCCTCCACTTGCAGCACAGTCCCCTGAGGGGAACCATGGACACCAAGAACCAGCCTCCACATCCTTCCACCCACCCAGGATTCAGGTGAGCAGCCCCAAGTGGGAAGTATAGGCCCCAAGACGCCTACAGTGATGGGCCACATCCGCAGGAGGAGTGGGGGCTGCTGGACCGGTCACAGAAGGAACTGTACTGGGATGCGATGCTGGAGAAGTACGGCACAGTGGTCTCCCTGGGTGAGGACCAGCCAGCCCCACCCCGCCCCTCTCCCATGCCTAACTGTGCCCCCCACCCGGGCAGGGTTACCGCCCCACCAGCCAGAGGCACAGGCCCAGTCAGAGCTGGGGATGCTGCTCACGGGGACAGGCGTCTGCAGAAGCCTGCGCTCGGGTGAGTGCCCCACACCATCCAGCCTGAATCACCCGGGACTCACCTGGTTTGCCCCTGCCCCCAGGAAATGAGAGTGAGGGTCCACCTGGCTGCCCAGAGGCCCAGCCGCCCCAGGGCCCAGGGCCGGCAGCCTGGGAGGGCTTGTCTGGGGCTGCCACTCCTGCCCCCACTGTGCGCCCAGGGACACCGCCAGTGCCCACTCAGCCCACACCTGCAGAGACGAGACTGGAGCCGGCTGCCACCCCCAGGAAGCCCTACACGTGCGAGCAGTGTGGCCGCGGCTTCGACTGGAAGTCAGTGTTCGTCATCCACCACCGGACACACACGAGTGGGCCAGGTGTGCAGTCCCCGGGGCTAGCCACCGGGGAAAGCACAGAGAAGCCACCACAAGGGGAGGTGGCCTTTCCGCACCACCCCCGACGCTCACTCACAGGCCCCCGGAGTTACCCGTGTGAGGAGTGCGGGTGCAGCTTCAGCTGGAAGTCGCAGCTGGTCATCCACCGCAAGAGCCACACAGGCCAGCGGCGTCACTTCTGCAGTGACTGTGGCCGCGCCTTCGACTGGAAGTCGCAGCTGGTCATCCACCGCAAGGGCCACCGGCCGGAGGTTCCATGAGCAGCCAGACAGCACAGTCCCTCGGGGCCTCGGTGTTCTCGGGGCCTGGATACAGCCTCTGGGGCACCAGCAGAAGACTCTGGAGGCAGCAGGGGATGCCAGAGTGAACAAGGGGTCCCAAGCCAGTTCCCTGCCCCTGGTCTGGTCTCCCCCAAAAGACCTGGGTGCAAGGAAAAGGAGCTGCTCTCTCTCTTCTTGCCCCTGCCTCCTAGAGGGAGGTCTGGGTTCCCTTCTATGGCTGACCAGTGCCTGTGGGGTGACTGCCAAGCACCAGGCTCCCTCCCTCCCTGTGACATGGCCTGGGCTGACAACACTCCCTCTCCTGGGACCTCCTTGCCTCAGGTGGGTGTTCAAAAACTGTGCCTTCCCACTCGTCTGTGCAGAGGCTGGGCCTGAGGTCTCAGTGTGGAGAGCAGCAGAAGACCCAGGAAAGCACAGTTGGCTTCCGTTTCTCCTGCTCCCTGTGTGTGTTAGAATTTTAACATAAATTCCACTTTCATAATATGGAGTTTCTGAATAAGAATCCTGATTTCTGG